TTTCGCTGAACTCTAATCAAAAATTTGAAAATTAAAAAAAAATTCAAAAAGGAATTTAGTTGTTAAGATTCACTTCCCTGGGGAATCTCATCAACCAGAGAAGATTAACTGTATCACAGGAGAGGAGACTGGTGGTTAACACCATCTAAACAGACTTTGTCACAGCTGTCACCTATTCTTTGAAACACCCATTTATTTTTCTCCAAAATCATATACTCTCCCCTAAGTTGCCTACATCCCCCTTCTTTCTCCCTTATGAATCAAGAGAGCTTATAAGCTTCTACAGTTCACTGGGATTTGGGGTATTCGCTTTTCTTCCCTCCCACTCCCCCTCCCCTTTTTTTGTCTTTGAGACACAGTCTTCTGGCTCTGTCGCCCACGCTGGAGTGTGGTGGCTCTATGTGAACTCACTGCAACCTCCTCCTCTCGGGTTCAAGCGATCCTCCCACCTCAGCTTCTCGAGTAACTGGAACTACAGGCGTGCACTACCAAGCCCGGCTTTTTTTTTTCTTTTTCTCCCCCGTTTCTTTTTTGGTTATTTTACTGGAGACAGGGTTTCTCCATGTTGTCCACGCTGGTCTCGAACGCCTGACCCGCCGTCCTCGGCCTCCCAAAGTGCTGGTATTACGGGCATGAGCCACTGCGCCCGATTTGAAGGACCTCTTAAATATCTATTTAGAAATTGGTCGGAGTCCACTCCTTTCCAAAAACATGAGTCACAATCCGGGAAAAGCACGAGCGGCTGAAAGTCAAAATAACCAGAACAAAACCTCCACTCATGCTTAAAAAAGGTATTTTGACAAAATCCTAATTCGGCCAATTATTATTAGTATTCAAGTCGAAGGCTCGTCAAGCCAGACTGGGGATTGGGTCAAACATAAACCTTACACCAGACGGAAGGATTACATGCAAATGAAGGATGCAGATTCTGATTTCCCATTGGGTATTTGACATTAGCCAATGGGAGAATTCCTCACAGCCTACCTCCAGTCAGTATAAATACTTCTCTGCCTTGCGTTCTAATGTAGTTTCATTACATTTTCTTGTGGCGATTTTCCCTTATCAGAAGTAGTTATGTCTGGTCGCGGCAAACAAGGCGGTAAAGCTCGCGCCAAGGCTAAGACTCGGTCTTCTCGTGCAGGTTTGCAGTTTCCTGTGGGCCGAGTGCACCGCCTGCTCCGCAAAGGCAACTACTCCGAGCGCGTCGGGGCTGGCGCGCCGGTGTATCTCGCGGCGGTGCTTGAGTACCTGACCGCCGAGATCCTGGAGCTGGCGGGCAATGCGGCCCGCGACAACAAGAAGACCCGCATCATCCCGCGCCACCTGCAATTGGCCATCCGCAATGACGAGGAGCTTAATAAACTCTTGGGGCGTGTGACCATCGCGCAGGGTGGCGTTTTGCCTAATATTCAGGCGGTGCTGCTGCCTAAGAAAACTGAGAGCCATCATAAGGCCAAGGGAAAGTGAAGAGTTAACGCTTCATGCACTGCTGTTTTTCTGTCAGCAGACAAAATCAGCCTAACAGCAAAGGCTCTTTTCAGAGCCACCTACGACTTCCATTAAATGAGCTGTTGTGCTTTGGA